CTGTTCCTTCCAAGGGTGCCACCCCGACCTGCCAGCAGGGTTCCCACACCAACCGGGCCGCGACTCCTGCCGGTGTCGCCCACTTGCCCGCCAAAGGCCGGGCCTCTTCTCCCCCAGATCGGGGAGAATGAGAACCGGCAGTCTAGAAGCCGGGAGGTCGGGGCCTAGTCCGGAACCAGGGCCTCAAGCGTGGGGATGGAATGAAGAAGCCTGTGGTCCCTGGCGCGCGGGCCATAGTAGGAACCACAGAGAGGGAGCAAAGCAATGCATTCGGCCTGACGAGAGCTATGAAGGCGGGGTCCCGGGCGGGAGTGGCTCAGTGCCCGCCGGGCCGAGGTTAGGGGTGACAGGCCCGGTTACCGGCTAAATCCTCCCCACCGCTTGCCCGGAGCCTCACACTTACCAAGATCCGCTTGAAGAGCGCATTCTCCTTGGGCGGGAGGCTCACGGCCGGCATCGTTCCGGCTGCTCCCGCTGCTCCCGCCACCACCCGGCTCGGTCAGTCAGTTTGTCCGACCGCCGCCGCTGCCGTTCCGTAGCTGCTTCAGCCTTGAATATCTCGATCCGCCGCCACCACCAGGCCTCGGGTGTCGCCGCGTTGCCCTACCCGGACACCTCCTTTTTCCTCGTTGTCTTTTTTCCTTTCTCACTTAACGCTGCCGCCGCCTCCCCCACTACGGGTCTCCGTCGGCGGTTCACGTGGTAACTGAACAGACCGACAGAGGCAGCCAAAATGGCGGACGCGGAGGGTTTTCCCACCCGGGTCACGCTTCCTAACACGCAGGCGCGGTGACCTCCTTTCCCCACCTCCTCTGGGTTTCGGAGCTTGCCGGGAAACCTGGAGGCTGGCCTGCCTGTGGAGGCCGGGAGGGTCGGGGCAGGCCCCGCCCATCATTTCAGTGCGTGGTACCCTCGAAGCGCCCGCGGAGCTACGGGAGGCTAGGCAAGTACGGTTCAGACCGCCTCCTCATCAAAAACAGCCTCTCTGGCGCCTTCCTGCTAGATCGACCTTTCATTCCTTGGAAAGAGTCTCGCACACTGTGTGATCATCGTTTGAGCCCAAAGTGCTAAAATACAGGTGTAGGTGTTTGAGAAGCGCTGTAGTTGATTATGGACGAAATGCCTAATTTAAGGAGCAGAGGCGGAGTGGAAAATGAAAAAAGCTTCACCGCAGTGGAGACTTGTTAACAGCCCTGGGGAGAAAGGGGCTTAACAGAGTCTGGAAATCGTGAAAGAGCTTGACCGATGAAATGGGCCTGGCTGTCGTATCGGTAATTTGGTGAATGTTGCTTAAGATCAGCCTGGAAAGGTAGTTAGTCAGATCCGAAGTGACATATTTGCACTGCCAAAGGAGGCTCTGGAGGTTAAAGTATGTGTTTTAATTTCGTTGTTGAGGCCATATAATGCAGAGTTGACGGACCGACCTTATGAGTCACCTTGGAGCGGAGTAGTGGAGACTTAAAGACAGACTACCCTGGAGCTGGCTTCAAACTAGTTCTTAATATTGTGACTCGAACTCCCCATCCCCAGAAATTCTCAGATCTTAGAAGCCAAAGACTGGCAAGGATACTAGAGGGAACTACTCGAGTAGGCGAGGTCAGACTACATACCGAATAGGAGTCCTTCCAAAAATGTAAGTCATTTCATTAACAGCTGACCGTAAAAGCTGGAATTACTTAATCAGGATTCTTTTCTAGATGCAGTTTCACATACAGCTGGGTACTCCAAGTGTACAGTTCCCATCAGCTCTAATATGGTGAGAAAAATGTGCTTATACTTCATCACTTTTTAATTATTTTCTTCCTAATTCCACTGTATAGACAGAAGGCTGAGGCCGGGGTGCTAGAGAACCTTGCCGTGCTGGAATTCACGTTGACGCCCCCACGGAGCTCTGCTGCAGAGCCCTCGAGTCCCGCACTTCCGGCCGCCAGGTGGCGCTGGTTCTGTTGCCAACTCGGAGAGACTGAGCTGGGCCACGCAAGATGGCGCCGTCCGCCTTGCTGCGTCCCCTTTCCCGGCTGCTGGCCCCCGCCAGGCTCCCGAGCGGCCGTGAGTATCCTCCTCGTGCAGGCCGACTCGACTTACAAATTTACAGACCCTCTTCCCCTTTCAGCTTCAGTGCGATCAAAGTTCTACGTGCGAGAGCCGCCGAATGCCAAACCTGACTGGCTGAAAGTTGGGTTCACCTTGGGCACCACTGTCTTCTTGTGGATCTATGTAAGTACTTTACTCCCGGATGTCGTGAGACTATTTCTAATTTTAACTGTTTAACTCTTTGTAGCTCATCAAACAACACAATGAAGATATTTTAGAGTACAAAAGAAGAAATGGGCTGGAATAAACTTTTGAAACACTAATGTAGTAAGTATACAAGCTTATTGGATGAATAGATTTAATGCTACAGTTTTTTTTTTCTTCATTATAGGTATGCTCCGTATAGTGATTGTAGCTGTTCCTCTGGATTCACCATCTGTTGAGTTGTAAATGTGAGAGAAAAAGTTATATGTGAATATATATCAAGCCAGCATTTGTATTTTGCATCATTAAATAAAAAGAAATAAAAATACTTCTGTATTCTTCAGATAAAGCATATTGTGACAACTTGTAGAAAATGTTAATTCTAAGGTACATTA